CTCGTGCTATAGCAGGAGTCGGGGAGAGCAGGCAGAGGCACGCATGTCCCTGGAGGCTTAAGCTCAGAACTGGGAATGTCATTGCTGTCACGTTTTATTGGCCACAGCAAGTCATAAGACAGGCTCAGATTGAAGGATGGGGAAGTAGACGCCACCTCTAGACAGGAGTTGGGGCAAAGTCACACGGCAAAGGGCGTGGTGATTCAGGGGAGGAGTGGGGCATCGGGGACACGTTTGTAACTGATCTACCACAGAGGGGAGCCCCCCTTTGAGAAAGTGCTCGGTGGGCCTTGGTGCTTACGCAGCCACGGACCAACCTGCTAGATGGGGCCTTCAGTAGGGTGGCGGGACGTCAGTTTAGCCTCAGGATTCGACTCCGAGCCTCTTGCGAGACCACGTCTTGGGCAGCATCGTAGACCCGGCTGTGAGCACAGAGTGGCTCTTCCAGAAAGTTTGTTGAATGACTGACTAAGTCAGCCCCTGTGCCAGGCAGCCCAGAGGGACCAGCCCAGAGCCTCCTTCTCGGGGTGCAAGCCTGGCTTGGGACTGGGGGGTGTCTGCACTCGTGGAGCCCCCCATGCCTGCCGGGAGCCTGAAGACGCAGAGACCTCCTGCCTCGCCTCGCCCCTCCGTGGGGACCCTCTTCCCCACACTCCTTGGTTCCTGTCGGAGCCAAGATGTGTCACCATGGAAACCGCTTGGCAAACGCTGGCAGGCAGAGGCGGCCAACAGCAGCTCTCCCGATCGAGCTCCGGGCGCCGGCTGGAGCAACGTCGCGGGACGGCGTGAGCGAGCACACCCGGCCGTGTGTGACACGCGTGGGGACAGAGGCCGGGGCGGCTGCGGGAGGGCGTGCGGGGAGGTCAGGGCGCCCCGGCGTGTGTGCGCCCACGTGTGCGCTCGTGCGTGTGGGTGTGTGCGCGCCTGTGCGTGTGCCAACAGTGCAGCCACATCGGAGCGCGTGTGCTCCGAGTGTGATGGCCGCGTGGGCCGGTGCAGGGTGTGTGTGGGGATGGGGGTGTCTGATTGGTGCTGTGACCTGCGGCAGCACAGCCGCCTGCGTTGAGCGCCCACGGTGGGCTGGACTTTGCACTAGGTGCTGACAGGACCGGCAGAGGTGGCCACTGCCCTCGTCCCCAGCCTGCACTCCTGGGCGAAGGCTGACGCTGAACAGGTACTTGTAAGAGTCACCGAAGTGCGTGCCGGAGTGAGGGGACCCCTGTTCGTGTCATCCACAGGGTGCTGTGGGCCCAGAAGCGCCCATGCCTGAGAGCGTCCAGGACCAGGCAGAGCTGGGCCTTAAGGGCCCTTGGACCAGTGTCTGTCTGCAGGGAGCCCCCGGTAGCCACTCGGATCAGCCCGAGGGAAGATTCTGGACGAGACCGTGGCCGTCCCCCGGGTGGCCCATGGACAGCAGCAGGGGCTCCCAGGAGTGGCCAGGCCCTGCCCGCCCACCATGCTGCAGTGTAGACCCGCACAGGAGTTCAGCTTCGGGCCCCGGGCCTTGAAGGACGCTCTGGTCTCCACTGACGCAGCCCTGCAGCAGCTGTATGTGTCCGCCTTCTCCCCTGCCGAGCGGCTCTTCCTGGCCGAGGCCTACAACCCGCAGAGGACGCTCTTCTGCACCCTGCTCATCCGCACGGGCTTCGACTGGCTCCTGAGCCGACCCGAGGCTCCCGAGGACTTCCAGACCTTCCACGCCTCCCTGCAGCACCGGAAGCCCCGCCTGGCTCGGAAGCACATCTACCTACAGCCGATAGGTACGGGACGCCTGCAGCCATCGGCACGCTCCTCGCAGGGCTGACGGTGCTGCTCTCCCACCAGACCTGAGCGAGGAGCCGGTGGGAAGCTCCCTGCTGCACCAGCTGTGCAGCTGCACAGAGGCCTTCTTCCTGGGCCTGCGCGTCAAGTGCCTGCCGTCGGTGGCAGCCGCGTCCATCCGCTGCTCCTCGCGGCCCAGCCGGGACTCTGACAGGCTCCAGCTCCACACAGGTGAGTGAGGACGGCAGCCGCCGCTCAGGCCACCTGACCCCATCCTCTGGCCCTCTCCCCGCAGACGGCATCCTGTCCTTCTTGAAGAACAACAAGCCAGGGGACGCGCTGTGTGTGCTGGGCCTCACACTGTCTGACCTGTACCCCCATGAGGCCTGGAGCTTCACCTTCAGCAAGTTCCTTCCAGGGCACGGTGAGCCGGGGCCCCAGCAGCTGTGCGTGGGGCTGAGAGTGCCCTTCTCTCCATCTCTCTCCAGAAGTGGGCGTCTGCAGCTTCGCCCGGTTCTCAGGGGAATTCCCGAAGTCGGGGCCCAGCGCCCCTGATCTGGCCCTGGTAGAGGCAGCAGCAGACGGCCCCGAGGCCCCCCTGCAGGACAGGGGCTGGGCCCTGTGCTTCAGTGCCCTGGGGATGGTTCAGTGCTGCAAGGTGGGTGGGGGCTCTGGGGCTGGTAAGAGGGGTGAGGCAAGGTGCTTGGTGGCCTTCCCCCCAGGTCACGTGCCACGAGCTCTGCCACCTTCTGGGCCTGGGGAACTGCCGCTGGCTCCGCTGCCTCATGCAGGGTGCGCTCAGCCTGGACGAGGCCCTGCGGCGGCCCCTGGACCTCTGTCCCATCTGCCTGAGGAAGCTGCAGCATGTCCTGGGTTTCAGGCTCATCGAGAGGTACCAGGTGAGTGGCTGAGTTGCGCTGCCCGGCTGCTGGAGCAAACTCAGCCTGTGTTTCTCCCTCTTAGAGACTCTACACCTGGACTCAGGCGGTGGTGGGGACGTGGCCCAGCCAGGAGGCGGGGGAGCCGTCAGTGTGGGAGGACACCCCGCCTGCCAGCGCCGACTCGGGCATGTGCTGTGAGAGTGACTCGGAGCCCGGCACCAGTGTGTCGGAGCCCCTCACCCCTGATGCCGGGAGTCACACCTTCGCCTCGGGGCCAGAGGAAGGGCTGAGCTACCTGGCAGCCTCAGAGGCTCCGCTGCCACCTGGGGGCCCTGCGGAGGCCATCAAGGAGCATGAACGGTGGCTGGCCATGTGCATCCAGGCCCTGCAGCGGGAAGTGGCAGAGGAGGACCTGGTGCAGGTGGACAGAGCCGTGGACGCCCTCGACCGCTGGGAGATGTTCACGGGCCAGCTCCCGGCCACCAGGCAGGACCCACCCAGCAGCAGGGACAGCGTGGGGCTGCGCAAGGTGCTGGGGGACAAGTTCTCCTCCCTGAGGAGGAAGCTGAGTGCCCGAAAACTCGCCAGAGCAGAGTCGGCCCCCCGTCCCTGGGATGGGGAAGAGAGTTAGTACAGCAGGGGCTGCCCTACGTCTCCTTCCCTAAGGATGCTGGCCAGCACTGTCCAGTAGCTGAGGCCACTACTGACCTGCCAGGGATAAAGAGGAAGGGTCTGCCTGGGTGGTGGCTCAGGCCTGTCATCCCATCACTTTGAGAGGCCAGGAGTTTGAGACCAGACTGGGCAACATGGTGAGACTCTGCCTCTACAAAAGAAAAATTAAAAAATTAGCTGGATGAAGTGGTTCATGCCTGTGTTCCCAGCTATTCAGGAGGCTGAGGTGGGAGGATTGCTTGAGCCTAGGAGGTCGAGGCTGCAGTGGGATGTGATCATACCACTGTACTGCAGTCTGGGCCACACAGAAAGACTGTCTCCAGAAAAAAAAAAGTTCTTTGGAGAAGCCACAGACCACCTGTCTTCAGGCGCCTCCTTCAACTCCTGAGTCCCAGCCAGCCGCTCCCAGGGGCCTGCACACATGGAGAGGCCTCCCTGATCCTGGGTGCTTCTCGTGGAGTACAAGCCGGACTGTGCTGAGGTTGGGACAGAGCCCCCTCCCCTGCAGAGGCAGAAGGAAGCAGCGTGCGTCCTGTCTCCTTCCAGGCTGTGGGCCTGCCCTTCAGTTATTTATAGCTGGAGCTGGAGAGGCTGGCTCAGATGAGGAGTGACCCCGGGGGCACACAGGCTCCACACTGCCACCCAGCTTCCAAGGCTGAGTCTCCTCCCTAACGGGGAAGTGACGGGGTTTTGTCTCTATCATCTCAGGCGTCAACCACATGCACACACACACTGTCACGTTCTGTGGCGCTAACAGCATCCTGATCCTGACGGACTTCACCGGGGCTCTCCAGGCATCTCTTCTGACAAACACTGCAGGAGGTGAGGGTGTCTGACGTGCACTGAGGGCAGAGGCCCCCTTATTCCTGAGGCGGCTACAGCTCACCGTGGGGAAGATCAACTGTGGTGATGTTTTTGGGACAGTTTCTTGGCAAAGGTGGCCGCGCTGTCAGTACCAAGTAGCTGGAGGTGGTGATCAGATGATCTGTCTTTCCTTTTTTTTTCGGTCTAGTTCTGTCAGTTGCTGAGAGAGGGGTATTATTGCCATGGCTGGGCGTTTGATCTGTCTCCCTTTAGTTTTGCCGGATTTTGCTTCCTGCACTTTGAAGCTCCTTTACGTCCCTGCACATTTGATTGTTGTGTCTTCCTGAGGAATTGACCCTTTTATTGTCACACGTACCCCCTCAGCCTGTGGTGGAGGGTCTCTGGGAGAGAGACTTCCGGTTCTGACAGCGGAATCCCTTCGGAGTGACGAGGGCGGGGTCACAGCTCGCGCACCCTCATCTGGAGAGAGGCAAGAACAGGGCAGCTTGGACCTTTTGTGGGTGGGTGGCTCACACGGTTATGGAGGGCTTCTAAGAAAAACAAAATACAAAACTAAAACTAGAAGGGCTATGCAGGTGAGGTGGGCTGAGGCTTCCTTGTGAATCTGACATTGGTGGAGGCCGACTGAAGGCTCCCGGTCCTGGTCCCACTCCGTGTTGACTTCAGAGAAGCAAAGATGCAGCTCAGAAGTAGCATTAGGATCTTCGTCCCGTTCTCTTTTGCGTAGCTTCAAAAAGGCGTAACAGTGACCTGGGAGGGGAGATGAAGAGCTAGGCCTTTCAGAAAGTGACCAATGGAAGGTGCCGGCAGAGCACCCTGCAGTAACAGAAGGTGAAAGCCGGAGCCTGGTGGCTGTTGCTGCAAACAACCACCCAAAACTTAGTGGCTTAAAATCACCACAGTCTAGCTCATGAATCTGTAACTTGGGCAGAGCTCGGTGGAGACGGTTTGCCCCTGTGGCTCGACTGGAGTGTTCGTTCACACGGCTGCCAAGTGGAATTTGGCTGGGAATCTCAGGCCTTGGTTCCTGCCCACGTGAGACTCTCCATGGAGGAGGGGCATCTTCTTAGGAAGGCAGCTGCCATACCGTGAGGAAACCCGACAAACAGGGCAGCCAGAGCCAGACAGCAGGCTCCTGGTCCCAGTCCCGGAAAATGCAAAGGGACAAGTATGTGTTGATTTCAGAGAAGCTCAGATGTAGCATTAGGACCTTCATCCATACCCTTCTCTTTTGCATGGCTTCTAAAGGGCATGACAGTGACCTGGGAGGTAACTGTGCCAGAATAAAGAGGGGAGACGAAAAAAAGAGGGTCACTTTCAGAAAGGGACCTGGGCTTCCTCACAATATGGCGGTTGCCCTCCTAAGGTGGACATCGGGAGGGTCAGATGGAAGCTCTGTGGCCTTTCCTAACTCGGCCTCACGTCACAGAGCGTCACCTTTCCTGCACTCCACGGCGGCAGTGACAAGGACCCCACCCCAGGTTCACGGGGAGGGGACGTGGCAGGGAATGTGAGACAACACAATATTGCTGTGGCCATTCATGAACAGTCAGTCAGCCCCACTCGGCGTTCACTGTGGGGATTTGGCTGGTGCACCTGCGAGGTGGCCTGACCTGTTTTCCGATTTCCTTCATCTTCTGCAAAAGGTTAACCGCTGGAGTGATGCGAGATTAAACAGAGGTGATAAAAATAGAATGCCTGGCTCATGCTGAGGGTGGGAGCCCACTGGGGTTATGACCAAAGCCTCGGCGCTCTCTGTACCCGTGTCCTTTGACCCTCAGCTGTGATGTGTGTCCCAAAAAAGCGTTTTGAAGTGGGAAGGAGCAAACCACTAAAAAAAACTCCTTTTATCCGCAGCGTTTACCAACTTGCAGATGTCAGTGAAATTTTTTAAGACAGCTGTTAGAAGGACTGTTTTGAAATGCAACTTTGAGGAAGAGAAATTGGTTTCCCTCCTCTCCCCCGTGTTAGCCCCAGGTTCTGTCTGTGCTGTGGTGAAGAGTGACTTGGGACAGTCACCAGGAAAGACGCAAGGCAGAGGAGAGAGAATGAGGGCTGCCTTCTCGAGGAAGGTCACAGCTCACGAATCTTTCTAAACTTAAGTGCTGCAGAAGTTGAACTGAGATTAAATTTAGAGATGATGGTTTCCAAGACACACAGGGCCACGGTTCTTTCAGTTTTTAAACACGTGCAAAGTCCACTGAATTGCTTTCTCGTCTCATCTGTCAGAAGCCCCTGCATTCACAAGGATGGGTCTTCCAGCTTGACGATGACCTCTCTTCGGAGAGCCTCACCCATCTTGGTAAGCCAAGTCAGCGGGGCCTCATGGAGCTAAAAATAGTTTCAGGTCATGACAGATGTTATCTGTATTGCTGTGTGTGCGATGAGTCTGGGGAAGCTAACACATGCCTTCTGAAGTGGCTAGAATACACACTCCCACGTCACAGCCATGCTATGATGAAGGGGTGAGAAGCAGTGTCCCCTCTGAGGCAAATCTCTCTTCAGGCAGCCCCGCAGTCCTCTTCCGAAATCTCATTCTTTTCCCTCTCTTCCTCCCCAAAAAGCCCAAACTCATTGTCAGAGTGGGGAGAGGGGAGAAGCAGCATCCTGACTCCTGTCCATGGTGTGAACCCTGAGGGCACGGGACAGTGAGTGGAGCTCTGCCACCACCCGTTTCCAGAGCATGGGTGAGGAGGGAGGGATGCCGACCTGTTAATATTTGCTTCAGACCTTTCCCCGATGAACGAAATCTCCAAAAGCCTTAAACATAAAATGGCTTAGTCAAGCACGAGTGATAAAGCTGGGAGTCCAAATTTAGATCCCACCAAGTTCAAAGGGGGAGGCTAGAACATTCCAGGGACACACCTACACGCAGAGGGTCTCCATACAGTGCCAAGGGAGCTGCTCTGCAGACCCACCAGGCAGGGACGGCCAGGCCTCGGAGAGAGGGACCGGCTGCCCTGCCCAAGGCCCACCTGGACAGGCAAGTCTTCCCTAGTGGGTCAGTCAACTCCACCGCTTAAGGGGTCCTTCCTATGTAACGGAATTTTTTTACATCATCATCGAGTCTCGAAATGACCTGTAAGGCAGATGGCTGCATCCCCACCATATGGCTGTGGCTGTCGAGATGGGACTGGGAAGGGCTGGAGCCTCAGAAACGGCAGAGCGGAAGTTGAGGCGCAGTCTGTTCTTGCTTGAACCCCGAGTTCTCCCGCTGTTGTGCAGCTTTCTAAAAGCAAGCTGGAGCGGTCTGAGCAGGAAGAGAGTAAGAAGGCGCACGGACGCGGGAGGCCTGCACCCTGATCCCTGAGCAGCCCCCACACACCGGCACCCACGCCCCTCGGTTCTGATAACCAGGAGGCTTTCTGGCCCGTGCAGCTCCTTCGGACTCTGAGGAGAGGCCTGGGTGGGTGGCCGGCACTCTTAGGTGAGGTGCCAACGAAAACACCCCCGTGATTGCTGGGGCTTCACTGATTTGTTTTGTTTATAAAAGGAGGGCGAGGCCTGCACAGGAATATTTTTATCCCCGTGAAGACGGAGAGAATCAGGGCTTCGCGACGGGGCTCATAGACCTGAACTGGGTCTGCCTGCCTGTGTGCTGGAAGCAAACGACGGCCCGTCCTCTAAGCTGGCTTTGCAGCTCCAGTAAGAGTGAGAGACTCACGGGGGCCTGGCTGCCGTCCTGGGAGAGGCCCCGGGAACCGGCTCGCCCTGTACCCAAGGGCTCTCTGGAGCTCACCCCGCACGCAGGCTGCTCCAGAGCTGAAATCTAGCTGTGATCCCTGTGGGGCAACTGCACACAGAGGTGCCCAGTTTCAAGGAAACCTAAAGCAGCAGCAAATTTATGGCTCTTGGAACACGAGGCTGTCAAAGATAAACACCGCAGGGTAATCTAGGAAACACTTCCGGCTTGACTGTAAAGAGCCCTGGCCTGCGAACGCTGTTAAAAACAGATGCAGATCGCGGGTGGAGACGGCCGGCCGAGCCTTCCCTTTTCTGACATCCTACAGCAGCACCTTGATGAATGAGAACCCGGAAGAATGGAGGTTTATTTTTGAACTCAGCTTCTTGGGTAGGGAGGCAAATGAAAACAGGCTGATGTCAGGGGTTTATTTTAAAAAGCAATTTCCAAGAAGCGTCCTGGGGTCACCACGCGTTCAGTCCAACTCTTCCCCGCTGCAGTGTTCCCGTGACGATGAGGCAAATCCAAATAGTCACCGGAGTCGAGCAAACACGGCGGCCCCTGCCTCCCCCGGCGGCTCCACAATGGCCCTCAGAGGGTCCGCGGCAGCCAGGCCCGTCCAACCTCCTGCCCTCTCTGAGAGGGGCCCGAGCTCTCGCAAGATTAACCAGAGACGACACCTACCAGATTCCACCACTGAGGCCTCCCTCGATGCCTGCTCCCTGGGCTTTTTAATGAACGCACTTCTGTCACATGGAAACTGAGCCCGGCATGGAGTCACGTGGCTCCACCCTGGGGCTCCTCTGATGCCGAGAGCTCTGGCTCTCCTGACTGTGGGCCCAGTGTCCATTTTCTCTCTCAGGCAGGGTGCTCTGCCCGCCACAGTGTGCCTGGTTTTCTGGATACAGCATGACTGAACCGCCCCTTCTCAGCAAAGGCCAACACGTCTTTCTCGAGTCCAAGACCATCTCCCGTTCAAGGGCCCTCACCGCGCTTTGTGAGTCTGTCTCGTGGGCCTCCTTCAGTGGTCTGTGACCAGCGGGAATGAATGGGGACGTGTTTTGTTCAGCCCTGACTCTTGGACGCTGGTGGCAGCCGCGGGCGCCCACTCACCTGGCACGTGGACGAAGGTGATGAGCGCGGCTGACGGCTCCCGGGGGCAGTGTGGGGTCCAGTCTGAAGCCGACGCCCCTCTCGGTCAGGCTTTCAGCAGCAGAAGGCAGTGGACTCTTCACCATTTCTTCCAACACTTTCTCACGTAGGAGCTCCACTGTCCCTTCTAACAGGACAGGGCTTGTGCAGCCGGGCTTGGTCTTGTGGTCAGGGAGAAGCGGGCAGGCCAGGGCCGAGCTGCGTCCGGCTCTCAGGGACTTCCTCTCCCTGTGCTCTGCCCACCTGGGGTAGGCCTCTGGGAACAGGGGAGTCACAGAAACCACGGGAAACGGAGTGGGTTGGAAGAGGCAGAGAACACGCTTTTCTCAGGGTCGCTTAACACAGGCAGGGGTACAGGAGAGCTCCGGCCATTTATTCCAAATGTATGAGCAGGAAGGAAAGAGGGAGGGAAGCTGCAAGAACAGGCGACTTTTTTTTTTTTTTTTCCCCCCCATCTGAAGTGAGATCAAACTTCTACCACATTCTACCTGTGCCCTTCTGGGTGGGTGGTGGCCGTCCTCTTGGGCGCCCCCTTGTGAGGGCTCGAGGCCTTTACTGGATGGGCAGGATGCGGGCAGCAGCTTTGTCGGCTGCCAACCCAACTCCTCCGACAGAACGGCAGGTGGCCCCTGTCGGAAGGGGGGTGTCTCTTTATTCCTGCCATCCTCCGGCCGCCTCTCCCGCCTGCACCACTTGGAGGCAGTTGTTTCACGTGGGGCTCTTGATGGCATAACCTGATGTCTGTCACGGACCCCCAAGCAGGAGCAATGCCTAAAGAGGGCAAAGGCCCGCGCGCCTGGCAGAGCTCCCTCCTCTGCTCCAACAGCAGAGCCCAGAGCATCCCTTGGCCCGACGCACAAGTCCCACAATAGCCTCTCCCAACGGGAACGACTTAGCCCTAATTACATGAGCTTTGATCACCGCTCGATTGTATGGCACAGTTATTTTTAAAAATCCAGTCCAAGTGGAAATACACCTGGAACATTTTATACTGCAATGACTGATGGACGACTTTGATATACAAAATAAATTGTTACTCAGCTTTTCTATAATGCTTACATCTTACATTTTCATTCTCAAAATTAATAAATGCTATCAACCCCAATTTTTTTTTTTTTTGAGATGGAGTTTCGCTCT